GATCTGCCCGCTTCAGCCTCCCAAAGTGCCGGGATTACAGACTTGAGCCACCGCGCCCGGCCAAGGGTTACTTATTGAGTCTGGCTCGATTTATGCAGCTCAGAAGTAGGAGAACCTGGCTCATAAAAGACCTTGAAATTACTCTCTAACAGGGTGCAACACCAGGTGAAACCCTATTTTGATAAAAAATGAATAAAAAGCGGGGCAAGATGTAAAGGAAACAGGTGCATGTGTGCCAGACAGATGATAATGCAGTGTTTTTATGGATACTGTTAAAAGCAGAAACAAAAACGACCATTGGGTAAAGTTATTTAACTAATGTCACCTCCCTGGACGTGGATGATTTTTGCAATTTTCAACGCACTTCACGCTCATCCCTGAACACCAACGTTTAAAGGGGTCCAACTCCTCCAACCTGTCTCTACTGTTTGATAAGCAAAGCTAAAGTAAACGGGGCCCTTTGGGTCCCAGGTAGCCCGCTGTTATTGAAAAGTTTGATCTTTTCCTCGCGCGCTCCCGTAGGACGCACGCTCGCTCCCGAGCTCGGCGGGCGCGCACCCCGCATGCTCGCTCGTTCCCGGTGCCTCCCACTGCGCAGGCGCACTCCCGTCCTCCAGCCCCACCCGCTCACACACCTCCCAGCCTCTGGCTTGCGCCCCGCGGGCAGCCATTGCGCACGCTCACCCGACCGGCCTCCCGAACTCCGCTCCTCCACCGCTATGCACGGCGCATGCTCCATGCGGAGGTTCCACCCTCTCCTCGCTCTGGCAGGCACGCATTGCGCATGCTCGCATTTCCGCAGCTCTAGGACTGCCACGCCGCCATGGGCCGCGCCTCTAAAAATCCTAAACGCAGAAAGAGCTCGGGCGGTACGGCCGCCACAGCCCCTCCCTCGTCCTCACCGCAGCCGCTCGGCCCCACCAAAGCCTCCTGCAAAAGCTCCGAGGGCCGCGGGGCGCGCGTGGCTAGCGGCGGCGTCGCCTCGTGATGACATCGTCGCGATGACGCGACGCAGTGACGTGAACGCGGGCGCCCTTGTTTGGGAGCGCGGCCGGCGCGCCCGTTTTGAAGCTGCCCTGAGCAGCGCGGGCCGGACCGCGCCCCCTCCTCGGTCCCCGCGCCCCGCGAGTCCGCGCAGTTCCCGAGGCGCGGGCCCTGTTCCCTGCGCCGCGCCCCCTCAGCGGGCCGTGCTCGCATCACCGAGGTCGGTCCGGGGCGGACCGAAGCCCCCGGGGCGGGGCGGGGCGCGGGCGTCCGGGGGCGCCGCGGGCCCAGCCCCCGCCATGCCGCCCGGCAAAGTGCTGCAGCCGGTCCTGAAGATGAAGGTGGACGAGCTGTTCCTGTACTGGCTCAGCGAGGCCAGCACGCAGCGGATGCTGCAGGACTGCCTGCGCCGGATCAAGGCGCCCGGGCGGGACCAGCCGACCCCGGGGGACGGGGAGCAGCCCGGGGCCTGGCCCACAGCCCCGCTCGCCGCCCCCCGGCCCAGCGGGCTCGAACCCCCGGGAACCCCCGGGCCGGGCCCTGCGCTGCCCCTGGGCGCCGCCTCCAGCCCCAGGAACGCGCCCCACGTTCGAGGCACCCGTAGATCCGCAGGGACGAGAGTAGTAAGTTACTCTTCCTTCTGCTAACAACTGCGTTCTAACTGAGCGCTGTCTGTCGACTCTTCAGGTTCAGACACGGAAAGAAGAGCCTCTGCCCCCGGCCACGAGCCAAAGCATTCCGACCTTCTACTTCCCCAGAGGACGCCCGCAGGACTCCGTCAACGTGGATGCCGTCATCAGCAAGATCGAGAGCACCTTCGCCCGGTTCCCCCACGAGAGGGCCACCATGGATGACATGGGCCTGGTGGCCAAGGTACGTGTCACGCGTGGGACGTGGAGCAGCCGCTGACTGCCCACTCCTGCCCTCTCTGCCCCAGGCCTGCGGCTGCCCCCTCTACTGGAAGGGGCCGCTCTTCTATGGCGCCGGCGGGGAGCGCACGGGCTCCGTGTCCGTCCACAAGTTCGTCGCCATGTGGAGAAAGTGAGTCCTGGGCTGGGCAGGGGGCTGTGTCGGAGGGTGGTGCCCAGTCATCCTGTCCTTCCAGAATCCTCCAGAACTGCCACGACGACGCGGCCAAGTTCGTCCATCTGCTCATGAGCCCCGGCTGCAACTACCTGGTGCAGGAGGACTTTGTCCCCTTCTTGCAGGTGAGAGCCTGCGTCTACACCACAGGCCTTATACACCACGCGCCTCGTGTCTTCCCACCCGCAGGACGTGGTGAACACGCACCCGGGGCTGTCGTTCCTGAAGGAGGCGTCCGAGTTCCACTCGCGCTACATCACCACGGTGGGTCCCCAGCGGAGGGGCCGTCGGTTCCAGCGCACCCACCGCACTGACAGCGCCCCCGCAGGTCATCCAGCGGATCTTCTACGCCGTGAACCGGTCCTGGTCCGGCAGGATCACCTGCGCCGAGCTGCGGAGGAGCTCCTTCCTGCAGGTGCGGAGCGGCCCCCTGTCCCCTGCCCCCTGCCCGCGCTCAGGCCGCCTGGGTCCTTTGGCAGAATGTGGCGCTGCTGGAGGAGGAGGCGGACATCAACCAGCTGACCGAATTCTTCTCGTACGAGCATTTCTACGTCATCTACTGCAAGTTCGGGGAGCTGGACACGGACCACGACCTGCTCATCGACGCGGACGACCTGGCGCGGCACAATGACCACGGTGCGTGGGGGCACAGGGGCGGGCGGGCCGCGGCGGGCTGCCCATCAACCGCATTCCTTTCCAGCCCTTTCTACCAAGATGATAGACAGGATCTTCTCAGGAGCAGTCACACGGTACGTACGGCTCAGGCGCCTGACGGCAGCCATCTTCGTCTCTCCATCCTGGCTTTCGATCTAGAGGCAGAAAAGTGCAGAAGGAAGGGAAGATCAGCTATGCCGACTTTGTCTGGTTTTTGATCTCTGAGGAAGACAAAAAAACACCGACCAGGTGGGTTCCTGCTGCGGCATGCGTTTGTCCCAGGCAGGGGCTGACAGAGCTCGCCGTGCCGCAGCATCGAGTACTGGTTCCGCTGCATGGACCTGGACGGGGACGGCGCCCTGTCCATGTTCGAGCTCGAGTACTTCTACGAGGAGCAGTGCCGAAGGCTGGACAGCATGGCCATCGAGGCCCTGCCCTTCCAGGACTGCCTCTGCCAGATGCTGGACCTGGTCAAGCCGAGGACTGAAGGTGATGCCCCGTGAGGGCATGGCCCAGGGTGACACGCGCCTTGGACGCACTCCCCTCCCCGCAGGGAAGATCACGCTGCAGGACCTGAAGCGCTGCAAGCTGGCTAACGTCTTCTTCGACACCTTCTTCAACATCGAGAAGTACCTCGACCACGAGCAGAAAGAGCAGATCTCCCTGCTCAGGGTGAGTGCGGCGGGCACGCGGGCCGGGCCGCGCGCCGTGTACGTAACCCGTGTGCTTCCTCCAGGACGGTGACAGCGGCGGCCCCGAGCTCTCGGACTGGGAGAAGTACGCGGCCGAGGAGTACGACATCCTGGTGGCCGAGGAGACTGCGGGAGAGCCCTGGGAGGACGGGTGAGTGGGGAGGACGGGTGAGTGGGGGGACGACACCCGGCTACTTTTTTGTATTTTTTTGTAGAGATGGGGTTTCACCGTGTTGCCCAGGTTGGTCTTGGATGCCTGAGCTCGAGGGTTCTCCCCGCCTCGGTCCCCCAACGTGCCGGAATTACAGGTGTGAGCCCCTGCCCAGCCTTGAGTGAGCTTTGCTGGTTTGTGTGTTTCGGAAACTTGCCCGTTCCCATCAGTGGGTTATTGTTGGTATTTCCTGCTCGTGACTCTGATGTCTGCAGAATCCAGTGATAGCGTCTCTCACGCTCCTGATACTGACTTTGTGTGTGATCAGTGAGGCGAGGGGCCGACGAGGTTCACTCCTCTTCCCAGGGAACCACGGGTGTTTCTCCCCTTTGTTCTGCTGTTTTCCTTGAGTATCTTCAGGCAGCGACGTGGGCCATGGACACCGCAGCCCGCGGCCTTCTGATTTTGGTGCAGCTCAAAATACTTTCTGGTTACCGTTGGGTTCCCGACCCATGGGTTCCATGGACGTGCATTTTAACCCCTGCTCCCCCATCAGCCGCCCCGTCCGATTCCTGCCAAGCAGCACAGGGCCCCTGCGGCCCACCCTGGGCCGTCTGTCCTGTGTGTCCGTCCTCCTCGTGGTCATTGTTTGCACGGTGGCTCTGACCTGGCAGCCAACCTCTGGGTCCCCACAACTTCCCAGTCTCTGCCTTCTCCTGTCGGACACCCTAAGGCAGCTGTGGCCCCCAGACCTAGCCTGGATGGGTGTGCGCCTGTCCCCACCACCGTCTGTCACCTCTGCTCCCCACCTGACCAGTGTCCACCCCCACGGCTGCCCGGCTTTGTGTCTGCGGCACAGCCAGCAGCACGCTGGGGTCGACTGCCTTCACCGTGTCCACGCCTGCTCCGGCAGTGGGAGCTCAGGTCCGTGGGGGTGACCGCGGGGAGCTCAGTGCCAGGCTGTCGGGGGCGTCTTGGAAAGCAGAGGTGTCCCCACAGGATCTCTGAGAGTCTGTGTGGTCCGTGGCCGCGCTGGGTTCCCCGGAGCAGCGCCCGACGTCACTGCCGAGACCTTAAGGGAAGGCGCGCGTCCAGTCCTCGCACTGCTGCGTGTTCTGGTCAGAACGGAAGTGGTAGC